GGAAACTAATTGCTGGTCACGTGGGCCTCACCAGGGTGACAGAGATCCCTTCTTTCAGTCCTTTAAGATCTTTGGAGAAAGTCAAGTGGCCATACATAACGACAGGGTCTGGGTTTTGTTTATAAATAACCCAGGAACATTTTGTTGTTTTCAGTTTTCTAGGGCTGGGTTTTCCCAGCACACAGGGCTCTGGGGAGATTTGAAAACCATGGCGCGTCAATGAGAATGCTGCCGGGGCGCCAGTTTGGAGCAGCCTCATTGAGACGACTGAACAACTACTTCATTCAGGATCCTCAGCCCTGGGCCCTTCCCTAGATCAACCCAGAAACTGCATCTCCGGGGTGGATCCCTAACAGTGCTGAGTAGGAGGCAAACACTGTGGCTTCTAAGGCTGACCCGGGAAGTCTGGACTAGGCCCGCCGGAGGCTCCTCGTCACCAATTGGCATGCAGCCTCTGGTGACAGCTCTGCCTAGGAGCCTCAGTATCTTCTTTTGAGAATAACACCAAAAAAAAAAAAAAAAAAAAAAAAGGGGGGGGGCAGTAGCTTGTGTGCTTTACTATGATGAAAAGAATCAAATCAAAGCACTAAGGGGCGTAAGATTGCAGGCAGGGTTGGAATTACTTATCCGCTCTCCAATGGTTAGGGAGCAAGAGGGGAGGGCAAGGGAACTATCTATTCCCTCGGAAGGGATCTTACAAGCGGTAGGCGAACAAACCTCCCATCGTGTCCTCTCTAGATTCCACCACTCAGTTCCCCTGAGATATCCCCCGTTCTCAGATTTGAGTTCCTGCCTCTTCCTCTTAGCCTACCAGCCCAAGTTATCCCCTGATACAGGCCCCTAGCCCTCCAGGCTTCCACATCTCCCAGAAGCGAGGAAGTTGGACCTGAGGCTTTCAAAGTCGCAGGTTCAATTCAGATCTCTTTAAGAGCCCCCAGGGTCCTGCTACCACAGGTTGGTGTCTTGATACTGGTTACATAACAATCAGTCCCCAAAGCTCTGACATCACCCACTGAAGATTCTCACCAGCCTGGACAGCCAAAGGGGTCTGTGTGTGGCCGGGGAGGATGGCGGGGGAGTGAGCCCCATGGAACAGCCAGGAACTGGTAAGGGGAGGTAGGGCACAGATCCCAGTAAACCACTTTCCTGTCTCTCCCTCTCCCAAAGCAGATAAAAGATGAGGGGACAAAGACAGTGTGTGTCTGGGAAGCTGGGCTGAGAGGAGGAGGTGCCGCCGCCTGGGGGTACTCCGATGCTTCCGGGGATTCCGAGCCAGCTGGAGGACCGCACGTGGCGAACGGCGGGCGCGGCGCGTAGTCAGGGAACCAGGGTGCCTGACTGGGTGTCTCGTGGAGCCATCCCGCGGGGGTGTGGGGGGGCCACGGTGCCGGAAGGCGCGCGGCCCAGAGGCCGTCTCCGCCGAACGCCCGCTCCTCGCCTTCCTAACCGCAGCACTTTCGCGAGCCTCCCTACGAGGGGCGGGGCGAAACAGGTGCGGTTGCCACGGCACCCGGACCACAGCCTGCCCCGCTCTCAGCCGCCGCTCTGCCCCGCAGCAGCCAGCCCCGTGTCCGGCAGTATGTTCAGCTGGGTCAGCAAGGATGCCCGCCGCAAGAAGGAGCCGGAGCTCTTCCAGACGGTGGCTGAGGGGCTGCGGCAGCTGTACGCGCAGAAGCTGCTACCCCTGGAGGAGCACTACCGCTTCCACGAGTTCCACTCGCCCGCGCTGGAGGACGCTGACTTCGACAACAAGCCTATGGTGCTCCTCGTGGGGCAGTACAGCACGGGCAAGACCACCTTCATCCGACACCTGATCGAGCAGGACTTCCCGGGGATGCGCATCGGGCCCGAGCCCACCACCGACTCCTTCATCGCCGTCATGCACGGCCCCACTGAGGGCGTGGTGCCGGGCAACGCGCTCGTGGTGGACCCGCGGCGCCCCTTCCGCAAGCTCAACGCGTTTGGCAACGCTTTCCTCAACAGGTACCCACCCATCACTCCAGGGGGCGGGGGGCACGCCTCTCTTCTGGCTCTTGCTCTCATGTAGGTTCATGTGTGCCCAGCTGCCCAACCCCGTCCTGGACAGCATCAGCATCATCGACACCCCCGGGATCCTGTCTGGAGAGAAGCAGCGGATCAGCAGAGGTAAACAGCTGTGACCACAGCTCGGGCTGCTGCGCCCCTGAGCTCTCCCTTCTCTTCCCCCCAGGCTATGACTTTGCAGCCGTCCTGGAGTGGTTCGCGGAGCGTGTGGACCGCATCATCCTGCTCTTCGACGCCCACAAGCTGGACATCTCCGATGAGTTCTCGGAAGTGATCAAGGCTCTGAAGAACCATGAGGACAAGATCCGCGTGGTGCTGAACAAGGCAGACCAGATCGAGACGCAGCAGCTGATGCGGGTGTACGGGGCCCTCATGTGGTCCCTGGGCAAGATCATCAACACCCCCGAGGTGGTCAGGGTCTACATCGGCTCCTTCTGGTCCCACCCGCTCCTCATCCCCGACAACCGCAAGCTCTTTGAGGCCGAGGAGCAGGACCTCTTCAAGGACATCCAGTCACTGCCCCGAAACGCCGCCCTCAGGAAGCTCAATGACCTGATCAAGCGGGCACGGCTGGCCAAGGTAGACCCTGGGGTGAGGGGAGCAGCCTATTGGAGAGCGCCTGATGCTCACCCCGTCCTCACAGGTTCACGCCTACATCATCAGCTCCCTCAAGAAAGAGATGCCCAATGTCTTTGGTAAAGAGAGCAAAAAGAAAGAGCTGGTGAACAACCTCGGAGAGATCTACCAGAAGATTGAGCGCGAGCACCAGATCTCCCCTGGGGACTTCCCGAGCCTCCGCAAGATGCAGGTACGGCTGTCCCGAGGCCCCATGCAGGCTGGCCCAGCCCTTGTCCTTCCTCCCCCGCCCACAGGAACTCCTGCAGACCCAGGACTTCAGCAAGTTCCAGGCGCTGAAGCCCAAGCTGCTGGACACGGTGGATGACATGCTGGCCAACGACATCGCGCGGCTGATGGTGATGGTGCGGCAGGAGGAGTCCCTGATGCCTTCCCAGGTGGTCAAGGGCGGCGCCTTTGACGGCACCATGAACGGGCCGTTCGGGCACGGCTACGGCGAGGGGGCCGGCGAGGGCATCGACGACGTGGAGTGGGTGGTGGGCAAGGACAAGCCCACCTACGACGAGATCTTCTACACGCTGTCCCCTGTCAACGGCAAGATCACGGGCGCCAACGCCAAGAAGGAGATGGTGAAGTCCAAGCTCCCCAACACCGTGCTAGGGAAGATCTGGAAGCTGGCCGACGTGGACAAGGACGGGCTGCTGGACGACGAGGAGTTCGCGCTGGCCAACCACCTCATCAAGGTCAAGCTGGAGGGCCACGAGCTGCCCGCCGACCTGCCCCCGCACCTGGTGCCGCCCTCCAAGCGCAGACATGAGTGATGGCGCCCGGCCCCGCACCTGCCATTTGCACGCCCGGCCGGGAGGCAGAGACGGGGGGAGGGGAAGCCTCACCATTTCTCAAGGTCCATAAAGACTGAGCGGATGTTTCCTCGCCTCTCGAAAAGGAAAACCACCATCTTTCTTTTAAGGCTGTTCCTGGGCCTGGCGGGGGAGGCAGGGGTGAGAGGATGGAATTGTGTGCACAAGAACTGTGGCTATTTTAATATATAACGTTAGAGGCTGCGTTCTTTGTCGCCGCCTCCCCTGTGTGCCAGCCCTGTGTGCACGGCCTCTGCCCCCCGGCCTTTGCTGTGGCTGGAGCTGGACAGTGCAGCGACTGCGACCGTGGGGGAGCCAGGTCGCCCTTTTGGCAGCTGCTAGGCTGAGGCTGCATGGACAGGAACACCAGGCACCCTCCGTGTGCTTCTGAGCTGAGGTTGCTTCACGGGACCGTGGCTTCCTTCCTCACCTGGCTCTGCCTCCCCCGTGCTCTCGGGCGAAGTGGGTTCTTGTGCCTTCCCCTCCCGGGCCCAGGCTCCCCGTGCGCGGGCCCTGCCCTTTCCTCCCGCGCCCCACCGGCTCCGACGCGCAACCCCGCTCAGCAGTCACAGAAGCAGGGCCCAGCCACCTTGGTCTTTTTTTGGGAGTTCAGGGGAGTAGGAGAATGTCTTCCAGAAAAATACATAAGCTAGTTTCTGTTCTGTAAAGTGATATCTTTCATACTTGACCAAAGTTCCCAATAACTTCCCAACCACTGTTCAAAAGCTGTGATTTTTGTCTCCCCTTCCCACCCTCCAGCCAAGGAGCAGCCCTGCCCAGGGGGCATTAGGTGTGGGTACCCGGGGAGCACCCCGTTCCTGGACCCCAGTGTTGCATTTCCTGGCTGAGGAAGGGTGGTCATCCCAGCTCCTGCCCTACCCTCTCACTTAACTGGAGCTTTGGGACGCACCCTCCACAGTGGGAGGTGGTGGTGGGTGGCGGTGGCGGGGCCTCACGACAGCTTGGTGCTGGTAAGAGGAAGCCCGTGGTTCTGGCTAGGCTCTCATGTCCAGACAGCGGGGACCAGGGGAAAACCCAGCCCCTTCTGTAATCCCCCTTCATTTCCTACCTTCCTTCCTCCTCTGTTTAGCAAAGGAGGGCAGCTCACTTGGATGTCCTTACAACGCCCCTGGCCCCCAGGTTGAGCAATAAGAAACCAGAACCTTGCGGCCCAGTGGCCCGGGCCAGTTCAGGCCGCCTCCCCCTCCTCTGCCTGGGGCCATTGAGCCCAGCCTCCAGGGCCCGGGCGCGTTTGCAGGCCAGTGGCCACTGTCCGGGCTGTGATGGCACCAAGGCAGGTGGAGCACCAGGTACCACACAGCTGGGCTTCCCACCAGGCTTTCCCGCGGGGGTCTCAGGGAGCTTCTCCCCAGCGCTGCTCGGAGTCTGCAGGAACTGGCCTTGTTCTCCTTAGCCCGTCACTCCATACAGTATTAGGTGAGGATGGATGCGGGCGCTGTCCTTGCCGGGAAGTCACTGTTGAAGTTGCAGTGGCTTGTTCACACCTGTGGGAAGAGAAGTGAAGACTTTCTCCTTGCATTAAAAAGTCTGAACTGTGCGAAAGCTTCGGGTGCTTCCTTGTCTTTTCCAGGGGCAGCAGTCCTGGGCCATCCTCCCCTGGTGTCTGAGGGGGTGATGCCAGCAGGGACAGAGTGGCAAGGCAGCCGGGGCAAGGTGACCAACCCTGCCCAGTCCTGCTCTGCTGGGCAGTAGCTGCCCCCTCCTACTAAGAGGGCCAGGCCTGTAGGGAAAAGGGTTTCTGGGGTGATGCCCCCTTCCCTGAGCAAGGTGGGAGCTGAGCAGTTCACTTGGGGTGGGGAGGGGGGAAACAGTTGGGAGGATGTTGATAGCTGAGGCCTAGGCTGGCACCCCTCAGCCACAGACGGATGAGTGGGCACCTGCAGGCCCTCGGCACTGGGTGGCATCAAGTAAACAAGGGTTTCTGGGCTTTGGAGCCAGACTGGCTCCTTGCTAGCCCCAAGGACGGTTTAAGTACAGGGAAGCCGGGCCTCTGAAGACAAAGCAGATAGCCTGTGACAAACATGCAACTAAGGGTGGGGCCAGTCAGGCCCAGGTGATGTCACAGATGGGGGACTGTTTATACCAGCAGAGGGAAGGGTGACTGATTAGTGACCCTTCATAAAAGGGTGCAGACTTGAGGTGCCATGGGTAGAGGCTGCTCCAGCCCCTCTGGCAGAAGGCAGGACAGAAACAAGTTCCTGAGGGTTTCAGGGACCCAGTTGTGTGCTCCGAGCCTAGCTGGTGTGGTGGTGTCTGGTCCTATGACCAGCACTTGAGGTGCCAGTGGATGCTTCAGTTGCTGCAGGGCTGGCCGGCCCTCCCTGCGTCACTCAGCTGCCACCTGTGGGCATTCACCCTGTGCCAGGTGGAGCTGCGCTGTCACGATCTGAGGAAGTTCATGTTCCCCCATTTCACAGAGGGAGAGTCCGAGACTGAGGACTGCCGAAATAACAAAGGTGGTAGAAGCAGATGCAAACCAGGCCGTCCAACTCCAGCGTGCTTTCCATCAGGTTACTAATCCAAAGCACACACTAAGAGGAAAAAACGGTAGATCCCCCCAACCCCACCCTTAGACTGCAGCTGTACTCAGGGCTGAGAGACCCACATTAAAGGTTAAATGCTGTCACTCCAGCCTGGGGTCCTGAAAGCTTGGGGCAGGGGTC